ACAAGATTGATCATGCATGGCTTTTATTATATTCTTCATAATGGTTGTTTTTCATGTTCTTTTCTCCCCATTAGACTTTGTGCTCCTTGCAGGAAGGAAACTGTGTTTCATTTCTGTACTGGGCACACAATAGGTACCCAACACCTGTTTACTGAATGGAGACATCCAGAAATGAATGAATGAATAAATGTCAGGGTCCTTCCTGCTGTGCCAGGGGATACAGGGAAAAGCAGTGTGGGGTGGATGGCCTGAAAGGATAGGCTGCCTGCAGTGGCTCAGCCTGGCTTGCTTCCTACACCTACAAGTCAGAGCCTTAGAAATTGTCCAGTCAACTTCCTCACTGCACAGATGAAGAAATTAAGGCTCAGAGACAGGAAGGCACTTGCCCAAGGTCACATAACTCCTTAATGACAGATACAGAATTCAGAATTAGAACTCAGGTTTCCTGCCCTCCAGCCTAGGGTATTGCACACACTTCACTGCTTCTCTGGAGCTGTTCTTTTAGGGAAGAAAGATGGTTCAGTGAAGGCCGGTTCCAATGCCCTCCCCTCTGCCCTCTGTTAGTCCTTTCCCACATCTAGCTTCAATCTCTTCCCTTTCCCCCTATTCCATTCCTCTGGAAGTCTAGCTTCTGCCTTAACCCTTCACCACGAAACTGGGAGTAAGGATCTTCCCTAGGGTTCCAAGAATCAATTTCCTCTCCCCACTCCTCTGCCCTGGGAACTTGGGGGAACCAGAGATGTGTGTGTGTGTGGGGGGGTGCTGTTGGTTGAACCTCGGGCACCGAGTCCACGGAGAACAGATGGAGAGGGGTTGCGGCACAGATTCTCCCAGGATAGGAGCGCGGGAGGGAGGTGCAGTGAGCAGGGCTGGGAGCGGGGAAGAGGTGTGGGGAGTCCCTGTTGCTTTACCCCTTCGGGGGGTGGTTATTAGGTAGGCTTGGGAAGGCGGAGTTTGGGGGGCTGGGGGCGGGGCTCGGCTGCGCTGGCAGGAAAGGGGGGGCGCGCTGGCTCCAGCTCGGCTCAGACAAAAGGCGGCGGCGGGAGCGGGCGGGAGGCGGAGCGGCGCCGCGAGGGCCTCAAGGTGACACCCGCCCCCGGCCCCGGCCCCCCCCGGCCCGGCCCCCCAGCCTGCCTCCCACCCTCAGCCCCCAGCCCCTTACTCCCGGTGCCCTTTCCGGGCCCCCTCCCCCGGCGGGGGGTGGGGAGCAGCGAGGGCCCCGCCCCCTCCCGTCCTCTCCCCAGGGCCCGCGCAGGATGCCCCCGGCCCCTGGCAGCCCCCCGGGAGGTCCTGAGCTCGACGCGCCCCCTCTACGCCATGTCCCCCCCTGGCTCGGCCGCGGGAGAGAGCGCCGCCGGCGGCGGCGGCGGCGGTGGCGGCCCCGGGGTCTCGGAGGAGCTCACGGCGGCGGCGGCAGCGGCGGCGGCGGACGAGGGCCCCGCCCGAGAGGAGGTGAGAGTCTAGGGCGCCCCTTCCCCGGGCGCATCTTGGCCCCTCTCCCTGCCCACCTGAGCAGCAGCGTCCCATCCAGCCCTCTTTCACCAAGTCCCTCTGCCGTGAGTCCCACTGGAAGTGCCTCCTGCTCTCGCTGCTCATGTACGGCTGCCTGGGGGCAGTGGCCTGGTGCCACGTCACCACAGTGACGCGCCTCACCTTCAGCAGCGCCTACCAGGGCAACAGCCTCATGTACCATGACAGCCCCTGCTCCAACGGCTATGTCTACATCCCCCTGGCCTTCCTGCTCATGTTGTACGCCGTCTACCTGGTGGAGTGTTGGCACTGCCAAGCCCGCCATGAGCTGCAGCACCGTGTTGATGTGAGCAGTGTGCGGGAACGTGTGGGCCGCATGCAGCAAGCCACGCCCTGCATCTGGTGGAAGGCCATCAGCTACCACTATGTCCGCCGCACCCGCCAGGTCACCAGATACCGCAATGGAGACGCCTATACCACCACCCAGGTGAGGAGCTGGTGGGGAGTGCAGGACATTCACGCGACCCCGCCGCCTGCCCCCCGCGCCGCAGGTCTACCACGAACGCGTCAACACGCACGTGGCGGAGGCTGAGTTCGACTACGCGCGCTGCGGCGTTCGCGACGTGTCCAAGACGCTGGTGGGGCTGGAGGGCGCGCCGGCCACGCGGCTGCGCTTCACCAAGTGCTTCAGTTTCGCCAGCGTGGAGGCCGAGAACGCGTACCTGTGCCAGCGCGCGCGCTTCTTCGCAGAGAACGAGGGCCTAGACGACTACATGGAGGCACGCGAGGGCATGCACCTCAAGAACGTGGACTTCCGTGAGTTCATGGTGGCCTTCCCGGACCCGGCCCGGCCGCCCTGGTACGCCTGCTCGTCGGCCTTCTGGGCCGCGGCGCTGCTCACGCTGTCGTGGCCGCTGCGAGTGCTGGCCGAGTACCGCACGGCCTACGCGCACTACCACGTGGAGAAGCTATTTGGCCTGGAGGGCCCGGGCTCGGCCAGCAGCGCAGGCGGTGGCCTCAGCCCCAGCGATGAGCTGCTGCCCCCGCTCACCCACCGCCTGCCGCGGGTCAACACAGTAGACAGCACGGAGCTCGAGTGGCACATCCGCTCCAACCAGCAGCTGGTGCCCAGCTACTCTGAGGCGGTGCTCATGGACCTGGCGGGGCTCGGGACGCGCTGCGGCGGGGCAGGCGGCGGCTACGCGCCCTCGTGCCGCTACGGTGGGGTAGGCGGCCCGGGCGCGGCGGGCGTGGCTCCCTACCGGCGCAGCTGCGAGCACTGCCAGCGCGCCGTCAGCAGCTCGTCTATCTTCTCGCGCAGCGCCCTAAGCATCTGCGCCAGCCCGCGGGCCGGCCCGGGGCCCGGTGGGGGCGCGGGCTGCGGGGGCAGCCGCTTCTCGCTGGGCCGTCTCTACGGCTCCCGGCGCAGCTGCCTGTGGCGCAGCCGCAGCGGGAGCGTCAACGAGGCCAGCTGCCCCACGGAGCAGACGCGGCTGTCCAGCCAGGCCAGCATGGGGGACGACGAGGACGACGACGAGGAGGAGGCCGGGCCGCCGCCGCCCTACCACGACGCCCTCTACTTTCCGGTCCTCATCGTCCACCGGCAGGAGGGGTGTCTGGGCCACAGCCACCGGCCGCTGCACCGCCACGGCTCCTGCGTAGAGACCTCACTGTGACCTCCGGCCCCGGAGTGGCCCGCGCCGTCCTCCCGCCTGCCCCTCGCCGGACTGTGCTCCCTCTGCGACGCAGGGCGAGTCACCACGGTGACTGAGGCCGCGCGGGGGGCAGGGAAAGGGAGGTGAGGGCCGCAAGACAGGCCCGGATGGGGCCGAGACCCCCGCTGTCCCTGTACATAAAGAGACCGATGGGTGGGAGGGGGTCGGCTGCTCCCCGAGATCCCCCTGGCAGAGTCATTCTTCCAGCCCCAACCCTGAGTTCCTAAAGGGACACCTCCCTCCTGTCCAGCCCTTCAACAGATCTTCTGTTAGATGACAACCGTGCCGTGGGCCCCGCGTTGGGCCTTGTCTGAAGGGAGAGGCCCTGGCATGCGGATGGGAGATTTAGAGGCTGTGGAGAAGGGAACTTGGGGCTTTCCTTCCTTCGTGGCCTCACTCCCCTGGGGCCTCTCTCTATGGAGGGGGCAATGGTTTGGTGACCAGCAGGCTGGATTCCAACTAGCTAATGCATTCAGCAGGTCTGAGGCTGGGGCCAGGTGTCAGCCCTAGGCCTCCATCCAACACCGTGGAAATGTTGCTGCCCTCTTCTTGGCGCTGACCCCAAGATTGGGGTTTCCTTTCTGCCGCTCCCTCCACTGTTGTTTATCTAACTGGGCCCCCACTCCAGGTCCAGAGGGACTGTGCTCACTGCACAGACATCACTCACCTTCCGCTCCCCAGTCCTGCAGAGCTGTTGCCAGGGTGCAGTGGGGAGGGGAGTGAAATGTGGAGGACTGTGTACCTCAGTCCTCTCTCTAAACTCCTCAGCCTCCCAACAGGGGCCTCCTCACCTGGGTTCTGAGTGTATACCCCTTTTAGAGAGTGAGATGCCACCCGGGCAGCACTCGTTAAAGCTGGCCAGCACGAGTGACTAAGGGGAGAGAGCATGACATAGACCTGGGTGGCAACGGGGACCTCTGGAAGCAGGTGGGAGTAAGAGAGGAGAGGGCAGTGGAGGGTAGAGGAAAAGGACCTCCAGAGGTGGGGTGTCTGTGGGGGCGGCCTTTGCCTCCCTAAACCTGTGCGGAGGAGTGGAGTGTGCTTGTCGCTCAAACACATCTCTGGGGGACTGAGGACGTTGTCACAAGCCCCAACTGGAGAAATAATTCCAATGGCAGGGTCAGAGGCAAGCATTCTCTAAATCTTGCCCAACCCTTCCATCCTTCCCTATCCTATGAGCTGAAGCCCTGCTGTGTGTCGCAGGGTCTTCAAAGGGGCATCCTGCCACCACCCCAGGGCGCTGGCCCCACGTCCTGTTCCCCTAAAGCTCTGACACCGCCTTCTCTCCGTGTGCTCCCCCCACCACCTCCACCCTGATGTGCTTCAGTGTGCATGTCTGTGAACAGCCCTCCTGCCCTGCCAACTCCCCTGGCTAAAGTCTCCCCAGCAGATTTAGCACCCAGGGATTGAGCTCACATTTCAGGCTAGAGAGGATAACCCTTGGGCCACCCACATCTCTCACCCCTGATGCTTCTTACTTCGCCTGAGCCATCAGAACTCCTCCTTACCCTCCTTCAGCCCCTCTCATCTTCCTTCAGCCCAGCCAGGCCTGCACCACCAACTGTGTGGCCTCCACCTATGCAACATCGCCTCTGGCTCCCCTTCCCTTCTTCCTAGCGGGGAGTGCGAGGGGCCCAAATTGTGGGGATACCATGGCCCATGGCTTCTAAAGGGTTTAGCTTTACTTTCAGGTAGAGATGGCTGAGTGAGGAGGGAGAAGAGGCTAGAGAGAGGGAGGCTTGGGCAGGGGAAACAGCTGCCCACCAGGTTTTCCTGGACAGCAGTGCCCACCTGCCTACTAGCACTGAACCTGCCTGGACCCTGAGTCTGTGCTCCTTGGGGGCCTGGCGTTTGGAGCACCCTTCTTTCCTCTGAATGGACATCTGTGAGGTACAGGTGGTGAGCTGCAGCCTCAGGCTCCATTTCTTAGCCAGCTGGCACCTGGATGTCATGCTTTGTGTGGGGACAGCCTGGCCACCTCAGGGCTCCAAGGAAGGAGGAACGTGGCTCCTCCTCCCTCAGGCCTGTTCCTGAGACAGAGCCTGGTCTCACAAGAGGGGAAGGGGGACCTCTATTATTATTTTTGCCTGTATTGACCATTTCTGCCTAGGTCGTCTCAGACAGCCTCATCTCCCACACATGCACAGACTTAGAGAGAAACCAATTCTTTGGTCTATTTTCTTGGTAGCTTTACTGATTGCCAGGGAAAATGAAAACCAGAAAATTAATTAATCTCTAAAATTAAACTTTACACTGAATGTTCTTGTTTCTCTAATTAGAACTTCTGCTAGCAGCTGTGGCTATACACACACACACACACACACACACCCTCACACCTACACGTTTGCACTCCGGAACTGTCAGAGGGTGTCAGGCACAGACAGACTCTAGGTTGCCTAGACAGGCACACACATGCAGTCACTCCCAAGCCCCCTTTGGTGCTCTGCTCAGCGCCTGCTTAGCGGAAGGAGTCCCTGGAGAGCAGGCACTCCTGGACTGGGGTTGTAGCCCATGACCTGCCCTTTGGGGACACAGTTCTGGAGGCTCTGGGCCAATGAATCAGCCCAAGGAGGATGGGCAATGGCGCTCAGCCTGAATCAGTCAGCTAGGTCTCTTGTGGCCCTGGGGGCTGATGTGATTCCTGTAGGTGTGGCCCCAGGGTGGACAGCTACAGAGTGATGGGGGACTCATGTAGGGCACCTGGAAGGCTCCATGTGTCCTGGGGACAAGGGCTTGTGGGGTGGGCTGGGCCTGGCTGGGGAGAAGACAGGTCTCTGTCAATTGGGTGCATCACACTGTGGCCTTTTTGTCGTGGATTTAAGCGCAAAGATTGTACAAATCAAACTGGTGGATAATAAAGTCGTGGATGACTCACTGACTTCCTGTCCCAGTGTGGCACTTCTTTCCCTC